AAAAGCATTTAGTTTCTGAACTAAATGCTTTAAAAAAAAAAGTTTACAATGAAGATGCTGGAAAACTCGTGCATCTGAATAGGACAACTCATTCCCAAGTCCTAGAGGAAAGGAGGCGAAATCAGAGTGAAAGTGCACTGGCTTACGGCTCAAACTGCAGGGCGGGAAAACAAAGCACCTACATTACTCAAAAAAAAAAAAGTTCTAGGTTTCTGGGCGGACACTTATCCTGGGGATACACATAGACACAAGCACGCTTCAATAAAGACGAGAAAGGCCCTCCATACGCCTCCTGGCATCATTAGCTGTATCCCGCTTTACTTCGCCAATATCCAAACATTCTCAGTTTGGATTCTGGGACGCCAAATACCTTCTCTTCTGCCTCCCTATTTCTCCCACACGTCAGGTCTCTCCTGTACGTCCTCCAGGTCTAAAACACTGAGTTTCTGCCCGCCCCCTGGCCTAAGTCCCTTCCTCCTCCGCGTCTCCGAACGCTCTGTCCCCTGTCTCCGGTGTCCCCATCGGCGGCGGGACCCTCTGCCTCGGATTCGAGCCGCCGCGCAGCTCCATTCTTCTCACCTTGGTTACAGAAGAGGCTCCACAGTTTGGCGAAGATCAGCCCCATCACGAGCACCGGGGCGGGCCGCGGGGTCCCTCGGCAGCAGGTGCCGCTGCGCCGGGTCCCCCACCGCGGCGCGGGCTGCGCGGAGCCGAGGAGAACCCGCCTGAGATCGCGCAGCGAGGGCACTGCTAGGCCGAGAAGCCTCGACCCGACCACTCAGAAGGCGCCGCGACGAATCCCCACCGGACAGCCCTTTGTTTCGAGCCCACTGAGCCCAACGCCGACCCGTAGTCCCCTCGGTCTGTACCCACCTACCTACCACAGCCTCTCCACAGCCCCAAGCCCCGCCTCCACCCCGCCTCCCCTCCGGATCCCAGGACCACCCATCGCCGGAAGCTAGGCGCGTGACGACGGCGCACTTACGGCAACCCACGCCTTCGACGTGGCGTTTTCTTCGGTTTCACTTCCGGTAGGAGAGTCCCAAACGGCCAGCGGCTGGGAATTTGCGGTATCGCGGGGGGGTGGGAAATTTCCCTTGGTGCGTGCTCCTTCTGATGTCAGCCTTCAAAACGTTTGTGGGACTCCCCTTTGATTTGAGTCTCTGCTGCTAGCAGCTGCTTCCCTGACCTCTAAAACCAGGAAAGACCATAGGTTCTCTAAGTGAGCAGCCGCCGTTTGCTGCTCTTAGAAAACTCACAGAAGTGAAGAGTGTTTCTTTCCTGACTTATTCCTGTTCCCCTAGGCAGGCGTGCTAGGGGTTAGGAGTTCTGCCGTGATTCTTCTTCATTCATTTATTAATCTATTCATTCACGTATTCATTCATTGGCTTATGCATTTATGTACTCATTGATTGATTGATCGATTGCAGACGAGGTCGGGCTGTGTTGCCCAGGGGGACTCAATTTCCTGGGCTCAAGCGATCTTCCTGCCTCGACTTCCCAAAGTGGTGGGATTGCAGGCTCAGCCACCGCGCCCGGCCCCTGTCGTGATTCTTAGTTCTGAAAAGAATTGATTGGGAGACGAGCCATGGAAGGCCTGGAGCCACAGAGTTCAGTTATGTGATTAATAATAACACATAATAATAACACATAGCACCCCTCTCCATTTTGCCAAGCATTAGGTATGTTCGTGGATCCCAGATCGAAGTCCACGCATAAGCCAATTCGCTGTGTAATTGTTTTCAATTCCACTTTCCATGGTTAGGTTCTAGCATTGAAAAGAAAAGCTTCACAGCCTGGCATGAAACGAAACTGAATGTCCTTGAAACCAGTTGACGGAGGAGCAAGCTTAAAATTTTTTTAGACTCTGACTTCAGTCAGATGGTTGGATTTTAACCTTGGCAACGTGGCCTTTTAACATGCCAAACTCTTGAGTTAACCTGTACAAGGAGAATGTATGACTTACGTCCTCCCAGTGCTATGGTTTAAAGACCCTTTAAGACTTAGATGCAGGATAATATGCTCCAACGTTACAACATTAAAGGCAAGTTTCAACCTCCTATGTAGAGGAAAAAGAATGTACTGACCCTATGCAAACTTAACTTTCATGACTATCAGTTGGACCATAAATGTGAATAATTTTGTGTTTGTGTAAGTAATGGCTTAAAAGGACATTTTTAGTCCTAGCTTCATTATCACAAAACAAACTTTAGATTCCGTAACAGCTTCTTCAATTGTTAGACATGGATGTAAACCACATTCTGCTTTTTTTTTTTTTTTCTGGCTTTCGGATTTCTAAGAAACCATTTCTGAAAAGAACAAAGCATTTTTGTATGAAGATGCAGACATTTGGCTGGGCGCTGGGGCTCATGCTTGTAATCCCAGCACTTTGGGAGGCTGAGGCGGGTGGATCACGAAGTCAAGAGATGGAGACCATCCTGGCCAACATGGTGAAACCCTGTCTCTACTAAAAATACAAAAATTAGCCGGGTGTGGTGGCACGCGCCTGTAATCCTAGCTACTCAGGAGGCTGAGGCAGGAGAATTGCTTGAACCTGGGAGGCAGAGGTTGCAGGGAGCAGAGATCACACCAGGGCACTTCAGCCTGGCGACAGAGTGAGACTCCGTCTAAAAAAATAAAAATAAAAATAAAATAAAGAAAATGCAGAGATTTGAAGCAAAAAAAACTATAGATTTCTTAAACATTTTTATGATATTTTAGAGACAGTAAGTTTGAATTATACTTCTACTTTTAACTAAGTGGAATGAATGTATTTATTTGAACATGGCTCTTGATATTTTTATTGGTTTTGTTTCTTTGAAATTTCAGAAAACTTTAGTGTTGAAGTTTTCAGTTCGTTAAAATTTACTTTTAACTTACTTTTAACACCTTTCTTATGAACAATTTACCTGACAATGAGACTGTTCTAATATTTTAAAAATATTTTTTCATATTTAAAAGTTTTGTTTGCTGATTTGGAAATCTAAAATTTTTACAAACTGGAGGGAAAGAAAAATAGCCACAATTATCAAAAGTAATATGATTGATTAACAGAATATAGTTGTGTATTATCTAAACAGATATCATGCTGATGTACCTATCGATCTGTTAGAAAAAATACTTTCAATTACATTAGGAGAGGCACGGTGGCTCATGCCTGTGATGCTAGCAGTTTGGGAGGCCAAGGCAGGTGGATTACTTGAGCCCAGGAATTTTAGATCAACCCAGACAACATGGAGAAATCCTGTCTCTCCAAAAAAATACAAAAGTTAGCTGGACATGGTGGTGCACATGTGTAGTCCCGACTAATGAGGTGGCTGAGGCAAGAGGCTCATTTGAGCCAAGGAGGTCAAGACTGCAGTGGGCTAAGATCGTGCATCTGGACTCCAGCCTGGGTGACAGTGAGACCCTGTCTGAACCAAAAAAAAAAAAAAAAAAAAAAAAAAGGATTGTAACTAATTTTCTTAAGTGTTCATTGGAAATAACTTCCTTTAATTAAATTGGAATCCCAGTAAAATCTCTATCCAGTTCAACAAAATATTTTAAAGAGTTCAAGGAAGAAAAATGTCAAACAACTCGGGAATTCAAAAAATAAAACTATAAGATGTTTTTAAAAGGAACTATTACAAACTAACTTCAGATAATACTTGGAAGAGCTAGCTGTAGCTGTAATTGAATTCAATTTATTACTTATACAACTCTGATCAATTTGTCCATTGCTTTTTTTAAACGGAGTCTCACTCTGTCACCTAGGCTGGAGTGCAGTTGTGTGATCTCAGCTCACTGCAACCTCTGCCTCCCGGGTTCAAGCAGTTCTCCTGCCTCAGTCTCTTGAGTAGCTGGGATTACAGGCATGCACCACCATGCCCAGTTAATTTTTGTATTTTTAGTAGAGATGGGGTTTCACCATGTTGGTCAGGCTGGTCTTGAACTCCTGACCTCGTGATCCACCTGCCTTGGCCTCCCAAAGTGCTGGAAGCCACCATTTTTTAACTTTCCTCAACCTTTAAGGTAATGCCCATTGTGATTTTAGTTTAGTTGATCAGTCTCCAGATTAGGTGTGACTGATAGATTTCCCGTCAGAAAATTCTACCTGCCATATGGTCTGAAATCAATATGATCGCCTTCTGTAAATATCTATTGAGAGACCAACAATTTTTGATGCTGTAAGTAATATAAAAGAAACTCACGTCTCGCTGTAAGAATCTATGTTGTTTGTTCCTTTCTTAGGTGGGAAGGATACGAGCAAGATAAAGCAGCGAGGGATTTAAGTCTGGCAACAGTTGGACTGCTGGATTTTCAGAGAAGTGTTCCCCAAAGCAAATTATAGTGCTAATTTCCAATGTTCCATAAGCGTGGCAAGAAAAATGGGAAGTTCTCGGTAAGGTATATAGTATTATTTCTAGAAATAAACTCAGGAAATTTAAACATGAACTTCTTTTTAGATTGTGACTGCTTTAGGTAAACAAGAAGCAGAAAGGAAGTTTGAAACTTTGTTAAAGCACCTGTCACATCCTCCATCATTTACAACTGTCAGAGTGAATACACATTTAGCCTCAGTACAACATGTGAAAAATCTGTTACTTGATGAACTTCAGAAGGTTTGTGGAAATTTTCTGTCATTTGTACATAAGATTACTTTATAATCATGTTTATCTTTAACAGCAGTTTAATGGATTAAGTGTTCCTATTCTTCAACATCCAGACCTTCAAGATGTGTTACTTATTCCTGTTATTGGACCCAGGTTTGTAAGAACTTCATTTCCAAATTATATTAACTATTAAACTTCTTGTGTCTTACATTTCTAGAAAGAATATTAAAAAACAACAGTGTGAAGCCATTGTTGGAGCCCAGTGTGGCAATGCAGTTTTAAGAGGAGCCCATGTCTATGCCCCAGGAATTGTGTCAGCATCACAATGTAAGTATAATGTTTAGATTTGTCTTTAAGGTATCAGTGTAATCTGATTTTCTTCTTTCTCTAGTTATGAAAGCTGGAGATGTTATTTCTGTATACTCTGATATTAAAGGAAAATGTAAGAAAGGAGCCAAAGAATTTGATGGAACAAAAGTATTTCTTGGAAATGGGATTTCTGAACTAAGCCGCAAAGAAATCTTCAGTGGATTACCTGAACTGAAGTATGTCATCAGGTGCTTTGGGGAAATCAGCATCCTTTTTGTGGTACAGACTAATGTTAGATTTCCTATTTTTCAGAGGCATGGGCATAAGAATGACAGAACCAGTATATCTCAGCCCTTCATTTGACAGTGTACTGCCCCGTTACTTATTTTTACAAGTAAGTATGTATAAAAGTAAAATATTTAGTGAATTGATAATCGATTACATTTTTTTCCTTATAGAATTTGCCATCTGCCTTAGTAAGTCATGTACTAAATCCTCAACCTGGAGAGAAGATTCTAGACTTGTGTGCAGCACCTGGAGGGAAAACAACACACATTGCAGCACTAATGCATGATCAGGTGAGACTGTCTTCACAGCAAATCCACTCTCATTTCTGCATGTGTGTGTTTTGTTTCTTTTTAGGGAGAAGTTATAGCACTGGATAAAATCTTCAACAAAGTAGAAAAAATCAAACAGAATGCCTTATTGTTAGGGCTGAATTCCATCAGGGCATTTTGTTTTGATGGAACAAAGGCGGTTAAACTTGATATGGTGGAGGACACAGAAGGTGAGCTATTTTGATTTTCTTATTTTTAATTGGATAGTAAACATGATTATAATTCTCTTTATAGGAGAACCTCCATTTCTACCAGAATCCTTTGACCGAATTCTTCTGGATGCACCCTGTAGTGGAATGGGACAGAGACCAAACATGGCCTGTACTTGGTCTGTGAAGGAAGTGGCATCATATCAGCCATTACAGCGAAAACTCTTCACTGCAGTATGTGGTGGTCTGTTTTTGTGAAACAAAGTGCTGTGTGTGGTCTGATCACAGTTTTCTTTAGGCGGTTCAGCTGCTGAAGCCAGAGGGTGTGCTGGTTTATAGCACGTGCACTATAACACTGGCCGAAAATGAAGAACAGGTTGCCTGGGCCCTGACAAAATTTCCTTGCCTTCAGCTTCAGCCCCAGGTAGGAGTAATTTCATTTTTCTCTGTGTAATATTCATCCATATTGATCCACTTTCTCCAAACAGGAACCGCAGATTGGAGGAGAAGGAATGAGGGGAGCTGGGCTCTCATGTGAACAGTTGAAACAGCTGCAGCGATTTGATCCATCGGCTGTGCCATTACCGGACACTGACATGGACTCTCTTAGAGAGGCCAGAAGAGAAGACATGTTGCGTCTGGCTAATAAGGACTCTATAGGTTTTTTTATTGCAAAATTTGTAAAATGCAAAAGCACATAGGAGAGGGATGGATGCTCAGAAATGAAAATTCCAAACATTTGCTGTCTGTGGTTTTTTTTTTTTTAACCAAAGTGTTGTCAGGCCAACTGAATGATGATGTGGTTGCTATGGAAACAGAAAAGGCTGCCAGCTGTTTTACCAGGGATCCAGAGACATAGAGGAAGTAGGGGGTGGTATGAGATTATATTTTCTGTTTTTAAAAGATTTTTTTTTTTTATGTATTTAGTAGAGTATAAAGAAAAGCAGATGCCTATAGATGTCTGGAGCATATTTTCATTTGTGATCTAATGTTTTAATTTGTAAAGTGTACAAGTCATTTTTAATGTTAAAAATTAGTGAATCTAACAAAAGGAATAAATTAGCAATATTTGATGTGGTTATGAAAAGTTGTTTTTGTTTCTAGG